ACCCTTCATCAGTAGAGGGCCGGTCATTGGGCTGCTTGTTCACAGGGTTGGGTCTACTATGAGCCCCATTCCAGTGCTTATCCTACCTTCTCAGCACATATTCATTTAGCATATACAGCACCCTGGCACCTCCTTTTTTTTAACTCCTTGAGCCCCACGTTTTGTTAGGCTAGAAAAATAAAACTCAGTGTTCTGTGGGGGAAACTAAATGACTATTGAGAGTGATGCATATAACACACCCAGCCTGTTTATAATATTAAAGCCTGAATTGCCGGACAGTGTTTTCATTAAGTACTGCTATTCATTCCGTTTGGAGAGACACGTAAGAACAGAAACCAGTCAACTCAGTAGTTTGCATGCCTTCCATCTTTGTGACAGAATTGCCTATTATTGAGAGTATGAACGTTTTCACAAAATGAGAGACAGCTAGAAAGCCAGGGTTGAAGAGAATGCTCAGGATGAGGGGAAGGCATAATCTATGCTTTCTGGAAAGAATGTCATGCTTTCTTTAATATGAAGTTTCCACTATTTCTGTTCTAATTTGAACAGGGTACCCTGCTGTCACCCTTGTAATATGGGCCCAGAACAACTGCAGCTGCTGCTGGCCTGGTGGGATCCAGTGATGCAAATGCCACAGAATGCAGGTAGAACCAGGTCTAAGTCATTCCCCCCGGGCTAAGGCCCTGAGTCTTTGGCAGTCCTTCAGCCTTTGAGGAAGACAGTAAAGGTAAACATGTGACAAGGAATGTCAGATCAGGGAAGTGCCTCTTGAATCACAAAGTCAACCTTGCCATCTCACAGATAAGGAAGTTGAGCCCAAAAGTGAGCAAGTGGCTTCCTCAGGGTCATATATATATATATATAGTCTCATTAGTGTCAGAGTCAAGACATGAGCCCAGGTCTCTGGACTCCCAGGCCAGTGCTCTTGTAACTACCTCCCACTGTTGTCTCAGATTACAGGAACCAAATGCATGTCTGGCCTTGTGCTGCTTCGCATGCAAGCCAGGCTGACCTTTATGCTCCCAGAATCATCAGCCTTTTCATTGGAAACCATGGAAGGACGGTTCTGGGAAAATAATGAAAATCATACCACACCATAGAGACAACCAGAAGCCCTGCTCAGATGACAGAGTTCTCCTCGCCTTCCAGGTACTGAATCCCAAATATATGCATACACAGCATGTCTTTTTATCATGCTGACTTACCTTTTCAGAAAATGCCCCCGCTTCCGCTGGAGAATGGAAATTGGCAAAGAGAGACGGAAAAGCTCCAATTTGCGCCTTTGCTATTTTAGGAGAGGTTGAAATTACGAGCCAAAGTGGAGTGATGCGCTAAGCGGAGTGACCTCCGTACTCCAAGAAAAGAGAAAACCCAGGTTCTCTGCTTGTGAAGTGGCTCGAGCTCTTAGGCGTGAGGCATTATTATATAAATTCAAGCTCGCTCGTGATCCTTAGTACCCTGAGTTGCCTGAAGGGGGGAATGGCACTGCCTGCGTGTGCAGTCCGGGAGTTCGAGCCGCCGCGGCAACCGGAGCGAGGAGCGCCCGTCCGCACCACCTGTCCCCGCCGGCATTCCAGAGTAGAGGCCGAATTGGCAGCGAGCCGGCCCGGGTCGGTCGCCGCCTCAGTTCGCGCGGGCCCTCCTAGGGGTGTGTCTCACGGATTCCACACCCGGCCGCTCCTGGACAAGCCCCGAAAGGCGTCTTCTTCCCTGGCGGGAGCCGCGTGCGCCCCGCTTTTCGCGCTGCTGTCCCGGGGCCGCCGCAGGCGGATGCACGTCCTCAGGCGACGCTGGGACCTGGGCTCCCTCTGCCGGGCCCTGCTCACTCGGGGCCTGGCCGCCCTGGGCCACTCGCTGAAGCACGTGCTCGGTGCGATCTTCTCCAAGATTTTCGGCCCCATGGCCAGGTACGTTCTAGGTGAAAGCGGGGTTCGCGCTCGGATTGACGTAACGAGCTTGGGTTTCCCCCAGCGTCGGGAACATGGATGAGAAATCCAACAAGCTGCTGCTAGCTTTGGTGATGCTCTTCCTATTTGCCGTGATCGTCCTCCAATACGTGTGCCCCGGCACAGAATGCCAGCTCCTCCGCCTGCAGGCGTTCAGCTCCCCGGTGCCGGACCCGTACCGCTCGGAGGATGAGAGCTCCGCCAGGTTCGTGCCCCGCTACAATTTCACCCGCGGCGACCTCCTGCGCAAGGTAGACTTCGACATCAAGGGCGATGACCTGATCGTGTTCCTGCACATCCAGAAGACCGGGGGCACCACTTTCGGCCGCCACTTGGTGCGTAACATCCAGCTGGAGCAGCCGTGCGAGTGCCGCGTGGGTCAGAAGAAATGCACTTGCCACCGGCCGGGTAAGCGGGAAACCTGGCTCTTCTCCAGGTTCTCCACGGGCTGGAGCTGCGGGTTGCACGCCGACTGGACCGAGCTCACCAGCTGTGTGCCCTCCGTGGTGGACGGCAAGCGCGACGCCAGGCTGAGACCGTCCAGGTGAGTGCGCGCCGGTAGTCGAGCGGGACCCGCTTGCATTAAATCACTGATCTGCACACTTTAGCCTGCAGCAGAATCACCTGGCGAGGAGGTGCCTGTTGAAAAAGATAAGAAGTTTCATTCAGAAAAGATGACCCTGAAGTAAGTCTTCTCACTCATTTCTATTTATTCACAGTTCCTACTTTACTAAGAAAGTTTTTAATTATTGGCCATTATCCGTGACTGAAAATACATTAAGTAAAGTTGCAGGATGAGTTTTAACATTTATGAGTTAACTTCATCCACATCAGTAAATTTGACAAGTATTTTTGAAGACCCATCTTTGGGTTTTATTAAATAGAAATTTCTGAAAGTTGTATGCCCAAGGGTATTTTGTTTTTCTCATGTGTGTTCAAATTTGGGAAGAATGAATTTTGCCTCCTATTCACTCGGTAGGAGATTTAGTGTCTCCTTCTGAATTAGCCCTTTCTGTTCCTGAAGGAAAGTATTTATGAAAAATCAGACTCCATTCTGGAAACTGAATGATTTTTGTATTTTGCTGCAGTTAGATGGAGTCCTATAAATGAGCCCAAAACATGCTGGCTAAATCTCTCATAAAAGGCAAATATCACAAAGAGGAATGGCCCAAGTCTTATTTTGGCCCCTGGCCTGTGTTTGTCTAAAAAGACTTTTAGAAGTGTCACAAAACACTAAAGCACTGCCTAAATCATCCCTTCCTAACTTTTTGCTTATGGGGGTGCAAGGGAAGTTGCACGTGGTGGGTGGGGGTGCTGAGAGAGAGAGAGAGAGAACACAAAGGGCCAGCTCCCACTTGGAGCTCCCCTCGTTTCTCTCCATTTTGCTCTTCAGGATGTCCCCACCCCACTCTGCATTCTCACCACACCCACACATGAACCCAGCATCTGCCCAGGTGCCACGAATCATATTACAACTTTGCTCCCTGGCAGAGAGTGGCCAGAGAGAAGTTTCTGGAGGTGAGGAAGTGAGCCTGCCTGACTGCTTTGGTGGCAGAAACCAGGGGCTTAACCAGTGACTCTGTGCTCGAGGCTTGTTTGTGAAATCCTTTAGCAACTCTTCAGAAGCCTCTCCTCTCTGACTTCTCAGAGATGCTGGCTCTTCTACTTTGGGAAGTTCCTTTGCTAGTAACACATTTGAGGTGAGTTAAATGTCTTCCTCCTTCAGCCTCAGCTTCCTGTGCCTAAGGGTGAGTTAAGCAATTAGTCCTAAATAGCCCCAGCTGTTAGGGTTTCTCCAGAGGATGCTCCTTGTGACTTTGATTGCTTCTAATGAGGCTATTGGCTTTATCTGTAATAGACAATGTTAGATTACACATCTATGTCTTTTACAGCACCTTTTACCCCCAGGGCTTTACGTTTTCTGAGACCACTCTTGAGAACCTTGGATCCAGTGGCATTTTTCTTCTTGTGAATAAAAAATTATTATCTTTCCTGTTCTCCCTGTGAGATCAGCCTTGTTCTTGTTCTGCTCTGGGGTACTCTGTATTTAGGGAAATTACTCATGACTCTCGGGTACTGAAAAGACACACACACACACACACACACACACACACACACACCATGCACAGGGGAATGGGAGAGCAAGAACGTGTGAGAGAGAGCCACTTGAAGAGAGACAGGGAGAAAGAAAGAGAGTAGGAGAAAGCAATAAAGAAAGCGAGATCACAGTCAGGCCTGAGAAGGTGACAGCAAGCCAGTGTTTTAGAGGTAGGGAAAGAGCCCAAGATGGATGGAGAAAGCTCATGCAGGAGCAAGAGAGCACACATGGGAGTGCCAGCAACCTTGAAAAAAAGCACCAGTGACAGCAAAGGGAATCTATGAGGCCAGGAGGCTGGGCGAGCAAAAGCAAGAGAGTGCAAGAGATCAAGAAAGGGGGAAAGGAGGTGGGAGAGGGAGAGCGAGCCTTCAGGGCAAAGGAGTCAATGAGAGAGATCAGCACATTATTTGTGGGCAGATGAAGAGAAAGTCTAAATGAGGAGCTGCTTTCCCCTCATCTTGTTGAGTTGGTGGAAGAGGAAGAGAAGATGCACAGGGCACAGACTCCAGCTTTCATTAATCCAAAATGGAATTTCTGGGACATACATGCTCAGGATCAATGTCATCTTTAAAGACCCAGATTCCAATTAGAACCACAAGTACACCTCCCCATCCTTCAGTATTATTTGAAATTTTAGAACAACTGCCATTATTCTACACAAAGTAAAGGATGATCATTTTGGAGTATGTTTTTATCAAACCACCTCCCTATCCACAGACCTGTGTTAGACAGCTTACCTTAGTGGTTGCCAAACACCAGAAGTAGATCATTGTCATGATTTTGGAGGGCTGGGCCGAGGCCTGGAATTCTATGGCTTTAATACGTGGCTCCATTGGGAGATTCCATTGCCCAGGAAGACACTGGCCTTAAGCTACACCCTTTTTCAGAAAGCAGTAACAAATTCAGTTGGACCACTGACCTGAAGCCAGATTGCTTTCCAACAAGGCCCAAACTAAAGGGGGTACCAAAAAATCAGTAATCAACATAAATAACATTTTAATGATATGATTTTTTAAAAGAGAAGTTTCTACTTATGTTGCCCAGGCTGGAGTGCAGTGTCTATTCATAGGCGCGATCATGGAACTCTTGAGCTCAAGTGATCCTCCTGCCTTGGTTTCCTGAGTAGCTGTAATGATATGTTTTAAAGACTTAAAATTAATGTAGACAAATCCAAAATGAACAAATATCAAAATTTTAAATACAGTTTCCAACTCTGCCCTTGCACACCCCTGCCTCTCTTGACCCACCCTAACACCATCCTTGGTTCCAGTTAAACTTTATATACAGAATCAGGCAGCCATCCTGTGGGCCATATTTTCTTGACTTAAAAAAAAAAAACCATTGCCTTAAATATCATTTATTCAAGTAGAATCCAAATCTTGTTTGTTTTCTAATACTGTTTTTCAATAAAAGCAACCAGGGCTCCTTGGAGAAATGACCGATTCCAGGACTGAGGCAGAAAATACACAAGATAAGCCTGGAACATCTTGTATTGCCAGAAAGTAAGGAAGTGTTAACAAATACACAAACAAAAACAAAAAGCAGAACATCACAGGAGCCAACTAAAAGAGCTACCAACAGCCAAAGGTATAAAAACTTGAGAAAATATACTAGTATTATTGGACTATAACCCAAAGTATAAAATAAACATCCAAGAGTCCATACTGATATAATTAAATGGTTAAATAAATGGATGATAGACACATCTTTTGTGCAGGGTAATTCCAAATAATTTGTGTAGATTCTCTGCCCTCAAGGAGGTGGAGTGTAACTCCTCACTCCTTAAGTATGAACTGCGAATAGTGACTTCCTTGTAAAAGAGTATAGTATGGGCCAGGCATGGTGCCGCATGCCGGAAATCCCAGCACTTTAGGAGGTTGAGGCAGGAGGATTGCTTGAGACCAGGAGTTTGAGACCAGCCTGGGCAACATAGTGAGACTCCCTCTCTACAAAAAAATTAAAAATTAGCCAGGCATGGTGGCATGTGCCTGTAGTC